CACCATTTCCAGGAGGGAGAGTGGGGACCCTCAGCCGCCCCCTTTTCCTTCCCATTGGGGTGCTGCCCTCTCTTTGACCCCCAGGGACCCTTGCCCCAGGACACCGCCTACCCCGTACAGACCCCTTCACTCCGGGGTGCTATCCCCATCCTCTGCCTCATCGTTCCCCTGAGCACTGGGGGACAGACCCTCACCCCCACCCTGGGGGTGTGGCACCTCCAAACTTTCAACTTCAGGGTGATTTTTTTAGCAGTAACCAGAGCTGACAATCTAACTCCCCTCCACCGCCCCATTTTGGCCTCCCCTGCCCCCCTTGTTATGGGGAGGGGACCCCGGGTGAGGGGGCCCTATTACCCCTTGATTTCTCAGGAGCGTCTGGGGGGGCTCAGCACGCACAAACTCCTTCTCCTTCTACCACTCTTAAATTTACTCCCTCCCCACCCAGAACCCAGATGGGGTGGAGGGGGCCACCGGGGCAGGGAGGGGGCGGCAAGGGGGGAATGGGAGTTGTCTCCCCTTCTCCCCACACCTGATCTGCTCTCGGCTGGTCCCAGAGCGGGGTGAGGGGGCTTATGCCCCCCCCTCCCCCAGTGTGTTGGGTGGGGTGGAATTGAGGTTAGGGTGAGGGGTCAGGGTTTAGGAGGGTGTGTATGTTGGGAGGACAGGCTAGTTGATCTGTCCTACTCTGACACACAGTCCCCTCTGCCCCTTCCTTCTCTCTTCTTGGTCTCTACTCCCAGGGGGAGGGGGGAACTTACTCTAGGAAAAGCCATGTCTCTCTCCCCCAGGGTGGGGGGACCTGTGTTGGAGGAGGGGTGTTGGGGGGCCCCCTTCCATGACTCTGTCCCCTGGGGGAGGTAGGACAGGGCTGGGCTTCCCTCTCATCCTCCCCCTCCCAATCTCCTTCCACCTCCCTCCCTCCCGCCAGCTCCACGATTTTTCGGTGTTTCTCTGTACATAGTTTTCTGGCGGGATAGGGGAGGTAGGATGGATGGGGTTTGGGGTGGGTAGGCCATGGGAGGGGAGAAGCCCCTCCTTGGCACCCCCTCTTCCCTGACTGCTGTCCCCTACCCAGCCTTGCCCCCTTCATCCTTTTGCGTTTGGTATTGAGACTCTCCTAGACTCTACTCCTCTTTCTTTTGTATGGACAGTTCCCCTTCAGTCCCATCCCCCTACACATACACCCAGCCGGGGCCAAATTTATACTTATATAAAAGTTGTAAATATGTGAAATTTTATCCCTGTGCCCTTTCCCCACCTCAGGCCCTACCCCTGGACCCTCCCCAACCTTCCTTCTCTCTTCTTTGGCTGTTGTAATTATCTGGGGTTTGTACTGTACATATCCGGGGTGTGTGTGTGTGGGCTGGGGGCAACCCTTCTGTACAGAGCTTCCTGGCCCCCTCCCCCCCCGCCCCTCTGCTTCCCTCCCCACCCACCACCTCAAGGGTAGGGAGTTGCTCTTCCTACCTGTTTTATTTTGTTTTCTCGTTCTCCCTCCCCACCCCACTCCCAGCCTTATCTATCCCCCCTCACTGTCCCCTTTTCTCCACTCCCAGCCCCATTTCCTTTTTTTCTGGAGTGTGTGGTGAAACAGAAAAAAACATGTTTAATAAACGGAGATTGTTCTTTTATCGCTGTGCCGACTTTCTTAGGCAGGGCTCTCCAGACCTGTACGGTGGTAAGATCTGCTTTCTGAAAGGAAGCTGACAGCCTGAGAGGAAAACCGTATATCCCCACCTGATGCCACACTCTCCTCATAGAATGTCACTCTCCCCTCCCAATGAGATTTTTTATATTTTAGAGCAGGAGTTTTGCACCGGCCAAACTTCTCCAATCTAACTCTCCCCTCACCACTGTGTCACTTAGTCCGAGGCCAGGAACAGCGGCGTTATCTGATAAAAGAGTTCATGTATATATCCACATTTATCTCTTTTAAAAATTACCTAGAAATAAGGTTTCTTTAATTGCTGGTTAAAATGCTCCCGTGCAGAAAACAGGAAAGAACCTGCCTGGTTCCTTAGCAAATCTGAGTTCCAGTCCCAGGTCCACTACTATTAGCTGAGTGACGCTTCCAGCCCGTTTCCCCCGCCTGGAAACTGAGGACGGCAACCCCCACCCTCGCAGGGCCGGTGGGAAGACACAAAGTGATGTGGGCAAGTGCCAGGCCCACATGGTAAGTACCCAACTAATCTCGCCCCTCTCAGGGCTTCTGTGACCTCCATCTTTTTCCTCTGCAGCCTTCATCCCGCGTGGAGTCTACCCCCAAGCCCTTCTCCTCTTCCCAATTCTTGTCACCTTCGAGGAGGCCATGGAAACCCCAACACCTTTGCCGCCTGTACCCGCCTCCCCGACCTGCAACCCAGCCCCACGGACAATCCAGATCGAGTTCCCACAGCATAGCTCGTCTCTGCTGGAATCTCTGAACCGCCACAGGCTAGAGGGAAAGTTCTGTGATGTGTCCCTCCTGGTGCAGGGCCGGGAACTTAGGGCTCATAAAGCAGTGTTAGCTGCTGCCTCTCCTTACTTCCATGACAAGCTGCTTCTGGGGGATGCGCCTCGTCTCACTCTACCGAGTGTCATTGAAGCCGATGCCTTCGAGGGGCTGCTCCAGCTCATTTATTCAGGGCGTCTCCGCCTGCCACTGGATGCTCTTCCTGCTCATCTCCTTGTGGCCAGTGGCCTTCAAATGTGGCAGGTAGTAGATCAGTGCTCAGAAATTCTTAGAGAATTAGAAACTTCAGGTGGTGGAATTTCAGCCCGTGGAGGAAACTCCTACCATGCCCTTCTTTCCACTACATCCTCTACAGGAGGCTGGTGCATTCGCTCTTCGCCTTTCCAGACCCCAGTACAGTCCTCTGCTTCTACTGAAAGCCCTGCTTCCACTGAGAGCCCTGTGGGAGGGGAGGGAAGTGAACTGGGAGAAGTGCTGCAAATTCAGGTGGAAGAAGAAGAGGAGGAGGAGGAAGATGATGATGATGAGGACCAGGGGTCAGCCACACTCTCTCAGACTCCTCAGCCCCAGAGAGTATCAGGGGTTTTTCCCCGTCCTCATGGACCCCACCCACTGCCCATGACTGCTACTCCCCGAAAGCTTCCAGAGGGTGAGAGTGCACCACTTGAGCTTCCTGCCCCTCCTGCACTGCCCCCCAAAATCTTCTACATTAAGCAGGAACCCTTCGAGCCTAAGGAGGAGATATCAGGAAGCGGAACTCAGCCTGGAGGAGCAAAGGAGGAAACCAAAGTGTTTTCTGGAGGGGACACTGAAGGGAATGGGGAGCTAGGGTTCTTGTTGCCTTCAGGGCCAGGGCCAACATCTGGGGGAGGGGGTCCATCCTGGAAACCAGTGGATCTTCATGGGAATGAAATCCTGTCAGGGGGTGGAGGACCTGGGGGAGCAGGCCAGGCCGTGCATGGGCCTGTGAAGCTAGGGGGGACACCCCCTGCAGATGGAAAACGCTTTGGTTGCCTGTGTGGGAAGCGGTTTGCAGTGAAGCCAAAGCGTGACCGGCACATCATGCTGACCTTCAGCCTTCGGCCTTTTGGCTGTGGCATCTGCAACAAGCGCTTCAAGCTGAAGCACCATCTGACAGAGCACATGAAGACCCATGCTGGAGCCCTGCATGCCTGTCCCCACTGTGGCCGTCGGTTCCGAGTCCATGCCTGTTTTCTCCGCCACCGGGACCTATGCAAGGGCCAGGGCTGGGCCACTGCCCACTGGACTTACAAGTGACTGCTGAGGCTATACACTAGCTTCTAGAACAAGATAACCACTGCTGCTGATGGATACTTTTCCCTCACTGCCATGGCACACCAGTCATGGATCTTGTAATCATGCCAAGAGAATAGATACATTATGGACCTCTTGTTCTTAGATATGGGCCTCTCAGCCTGGCAGATGTGGAAACTCAAATTTCTCGTCCCACTCCAGGTTTTGGCTAGCCAACCCTGCAGGAAAGTGGTTTATAGGCCATTCATACTTAAGTTGATCACTTGCCCATGGTGGACATTTTTGTGGTGGTGATGTCCATTAAGGAAACCAGATTTTCAATTATTTAGTGAGAGAAGAGTTAGAGCAAAAGACAGTGGTAAATGTTTTATTCCGTCTCCATGAGGAATTGAAGGAGTTGGTCTCCACCTAGAGATACATTTGATTTACAGCTTAAGTAATTCAGAGGCTAAGCTCTAAGCTTTTTTCTCTCATTGCTGGAATGATTTAAGCAGAAGTCCTTTTGTGTACTTTTAAAATTGTATCTTTCCAGGAGCCCCTCAGATTGTACCTTGCTTTCTCACCAATAGACACCTTCCCGACACTTTTTTAATGTTGTAGCTGAGCACTTTAACAAGTTGAGCATTCCATGTTTCATTCTTAGAACCTTCTTTAATAGAGGGTCTTCCCTCAACAGCCTGTGCCTCTGGTCTACCTTTGACCACCACTGATAACTAATATATTGGTCACAATGACTGGAATGTGACTAGTGATCTCAGGAGATGGCACTGTCCTAAAGTGCTGTCAGGGTGGCACCACTGCTCTCTGAACAACTTACCTTGGTCAGAGGGACTCAGGTTTGGGACAGCACAAGCTGAAGGCTGGAGAGTAACTTGCATAGTAGGACCATACCTCTTCCTTTCCCATCCCACCCACATATGATAGACAGCCCCTCTGTTGAGATATGGAGGGGACAGATACTGGAATCGGGGGTGGGACTTGCAGTTACTTAAAATTTTTTAATAAACTGTGCCCTGAAACCTAAACTGACAGTGGACTGGATTGAGTAATTTGTGTG